ACTTATTTCTTAGTTTTTCCCTTTCATCTTGACACCTTATATATAAATTCACTTTACAATTCACAAAGCACAGTTCTACTTACTTATTAATTCTCCTAACCACCTCATAGATGGGTATTACAATACCATTTTATGAGTTTCAGAGGGGTTTCCTTGTCCCACACATATTAGGCTTATGTCCTGGCAGCCCCCCATTGAACTCTCCAAACCTGATCCTTTCCACTCTGTGATTTTCTCTCTTCATCCCTGCTCAATCTCCCTGCACCAGCACCCGATTCCATTTTATTCCAGTCAACACTAAACGCCTGTGTTCTTAGGTGCTGATTCTAGACAGTGACAGAGGAAATTTTTTAAGGACCAAGGACAAGATATGTTTTTCCTTCTGGGGACAGATTTGAGCTAGTTGCTTTTTAAATATTGTTCCTTTGTTATTCTGCCTGATAAGACAAAGTAGTGGGCCTTATAAACAGGATCTCACCAGGATTGAATACCTACTATGCTATGATATTGTCTAGACACTTTATTCATTTTATCTCACTTACCCTGTAAAAGCAGGCTCTATTATCCCCACAATACAAATGAGTTGATAGAAATTTAGTGAAGACAAGACAGTTGTTTAATGTCATATAGCTCCTATGTTCCCATGTTGAATAAGGATTCAAACCCCAGTATCTGGCTCTACAGCCTGTGGTACATTACACCATGTTGTCCAACAAGCATAGCTCTCAGGGTTACATGGTTTGTTAAAGTGGTTAAAAACCCCAATCAAAGGCCCGTGGAAGTTCTTAAGCAGGGGTAGGTTATGCCAGAAAAAAAGTAGTGGCTATTCAGCTAATTTTCTCACATTTACTCAGTCTTTCCCGTCTGTAAAATAAAAATGAATCTAAGTTCCAGAGAAAACAAATGGGGGCAGTGTGAGCCAAGGAAGTGAATAATAATAAGCAGAAGAGAAAGGCAGCCTCTGCTCATTGGTAGTCCCAGGAGGTCGGCCTTCTGCAGTTGCCAAGCAACGAGTGTAAACAGCACAAGATCATGGCCACTAACTACAGTGCCAACCAGGTAAGTTCCCATTCTCCATTTCTTTAACGTTTTCTCATAGGGCTACTTATCTTTCTCTCCACAGTATGAAAAGGCTTTCTCATCCAAGTATCTGCAGAACTGGTCTCCCACTAAGCCAACAAAAGAGGTATTCCATGTTCAGTGCACCTACAAGATAGCACAAACCTTTATCTCTCCCACTTGTACCCCAGAGCATCTCTTCTCATGAAGGCTACACTCAAATTATTGCCAACGATCGTGGTCATCTACTGCCTTCTGTGCCCCGTTCCAAGGTGAGATACTATCTTCACTCCTATCAAGAAAGAGCCCTACTGAGGAATCCCTTTTCATTTTTAGGCAAATCCTTGGGGTTCCTTCATGGGCACCTGGCAAATGCCTCTGAAGATACCCCCTGCTCGGGTGACCCTGACCTCCCGTACAACTGCTGGTGCTGCCTCCCTCACCAAATGGATACAGAAAAATCCTGATTTACTCAAGGCCTCCAATGGGCTGTGTCCTGAAATCTTAGGCAAGGTATCTATTCTTCCCATCTAACCCAAAACCCTATGACTATCTCTCCCACTCTTATCACTGACAGCCCCATGATCCAGACAGTCAGAAGAAACTCAGAAAGAAGTCTATCACAAAGACTGTACAACAAGCACGAAGTCCAACCATAATTCCAAGCTCCCCAGCTGCCAACCTCAATTCCCCAGATGAACTCCAAAGCTCACACCCCTCTGCAGGTCATACTCCAGGTCCCCAAAGACCAGCCAAATCCTAAGAGCCCACCTGGAAGTCCACGTATGCTAGAACTCTGGGCAGGGCCTAATCTAGCTGAGGTCCAGAAATACAAACCTGGAACTTCATATGGACCAAGTGGCCACACACTGAAAAACCCGTATAGCGACTCAGTGAAATAAACAAGAGCCCCCAGTCAGAACTGTGAAACAGGGAAATTTTGGGGTGGGAGTAAAAGCAAATTTGGAAAATAAACTTTTTTTTGTTGAATCTTTTACTGATCTGGATTTTCCATTCTTGCTATGGC